CAGGCTGGAATTCAGTGACAATTCAGTGACAAGTCTCTGCTCATTGCAGCCTCCGCCTCCGGGGTTCAAGCAGCTCTCCTGTCCCAGCCTCCCGTAGCTGGTATTACAGGTGTGCACCACCACACCTGGCTAATTTTTTTATTTTTCATTTTTAGTACAGACGGGGTTTTACCATGTTGGCCAGGCTGGTCTCGAATTCCTGACCTCAGGTGATCCGCCCGCCTTGGCCTGCCAAACTGCTGGGATTACAGGCGTGAGCCACCACTCCTGGCCGAGGGTGCACCTTTGAGACTAGGTTTCTGCAGCACACATTCATTTTAGTAATCAAGGACATATTGCTGGATTTAGGACGTGAAGAACAAGTCAGGAGCAGATGCTCCAGGCTGCTCGAGGAGGAAGGGGACCACGCCTAATGAAATAACCAAGGATGTCCCAGTCAGGAAGAAATGTGTTAAGTTTTAAACCTGTGTCTTCGCTTTTGGAAGGAACCTGGAAAACGGACGCGGGTTTGCTTCTAATCTGCAGTCCTGCTTGCAGCCTGAGGAGGACGTAAAAAGCCTTGGGGCCAGACAGCCCCAAAACGGGGGCGTTTTACCCTCTTAACTTTCTCTCCCCTTCTTGACGCAGAGGGCGTATCTTCACGCCTCCTTTCCCCAGCCCGCGTTCCCGTTCTCCAACAACAACCTGCGTGTCTCCTTTAAGAGGCGGGGGCCGTCCCTCCCTTTCTCCTCCCAGTCTCCCGCCCTTCACACCTTGGGTGGGAAAAGAGTGTGGGGGCGGGGTAGCCGGTGAAGCGGGAGGGGCGGGATCACAGCGAGCGCTCCAATGGCCCTCGAGGCTGGCCACGGTGGACTCCGGCAGCCAATGAGCAGCAGGCGGGGAGGCGTGGCGGGGCGCTGTTGCAAAGCATCCAACGTGGGCCAGCAGGCGGCCGCGGAGCGCGGAGCCTAGGGGGTGTGTGCGGGCGAGCGGCCGGGGGCGGGGCTTGGGGGACCGGCCGGGGCTGGGCCGCGGGGAGGCGAACAGCAAGCGGCTGATTGTTCGGCTGCGAGGTCGGCGGGACTCTTGCTGCGCGGAGGAGCCGTGCGGAACCCGAGGCTGCGCGCGCGCGCGCGCTCTCTGGCCGCGGCGTGGGGACAGCGAGGCGCACTGGGGCCTCCCAGCGCGGGGCCGGCCGCGCCGTCCAGCCCGAGGTCTACGGCTTTGCGCTCCGAGCCCAGAGGAAGATGCCTGCCGGCACCGAGCTCGGGCTGCGGGGCTGAACGCCTGTCTTCCAGGCGCAGCGGCAGCACTGCCCTCGGCCGGTGTCGGTAGCGGCACTCGGCGTGCCCCGGGCGGACGAAGAGCGCAGGCTGGGTACACCTTGCCCGAATCGGCGGAGTTCGCAGCTAGCGCGGGCGGGCCGGCCGGCCCGGATGGGCGCGGGGTTTGCGGCCCCCGCCGGGTGCTCCGGAGCGGCCCGGGCACCGGGGGCACGCTGAGTGCCGGAGCCGCGGCCGCAGAGAGAACTTGGGGCGGGGGCCATGCCCCGGTGCGGAGTCTAGAGCCGAGCGGAGCGCCCCGCGGGCCCGCCCGCGTCTGCGGCCGTTCGGGTCCTCACAGTCCCCGCGCCCGGAGTTCGCAGCGCGCTCCAGACAAGATGGCGCGGCCGGTCCGGGGAGGGCTCGGGGCCCCGCGCCGCTCGCCTTGCCTTCTCCTTCTCTGGCTGCTTTTGCTTCGGCTGGAGCCGGTGACCGCCGCGGCCGGCCCGCGGGCGCCCTGCGCGGCCGCCTGCACTTGCGCTGGGGACTCGCTGGACTGCGGTGGGCGCGGGCTGGCTGCGTTGCCCGGGGACCTGCCCTCCTGGACGCGGAGCCTGTGAGTGCCGCCCTTTCCGCCCTCTCTGCGCCATTCCGTTTTTTTCTCTCTCTGTCTTTACCAGAAACCTGAGTTACAACAAACTCTCTGAGATTGACCCTGCTGGTTTTGAGGACTTGCCGAACCTACAGGAAGTGTGAGTCTCCCCCTAAACCTCTGGTGGATGGACTTACATGATTAATTTCTTGTTGTTGTTACAGGTACCTCAATAATAATGAGTTGACAGCGGTACCATCCCTGGGCGCTGCTTCATCACATGTCGTCTCTCTCTTTCTGTAAGTGGTGCCGTTTGGGGGACTCTGGGCTGATGCTCAAGTCACCTCCCTTGTTGTGTTTCAGGCAGCACAACAAGATTCGCAGCGTGGAGGGGAGCCAGCTGAAGGCCTACCTTTCCTTAGAAGTGTTAGATCTGAGTTTGAACAACATCACGGAAGTGCGGAACACCTGCTTTCCACACGGACCGCCTATAAAGGAGCTGTAAGTGCCTCTGTTCTGCCACCTGTGGCTGGACCACCACATTTTCTTTTCTGAATCATTCCAGCAACCTGGCAGGCAATCGGATTGGCACCCTGGAGTTGGGAGCATTTGATGGTCTGTCACGGTCGCTGCTAACTCTTCGCCTGAGCAAAAACAGGATCACCCAGCTTCCTGTAAGAGCATTCAAGCTACCCAGGCTGACACAACTGTGAGTACAGAAACCTACACTTTAATTAAGGCACACTCTGACCCTGCTGGCTTCATCTCTTTAGGGACCTCAATCGGAACAGGATTCGGCTGATAGAGGGCCTCACCTTCCAGGGGCTCAACAGCTTGGAGGTGCTGAAGCTTCAGCGAAACAACATCAGCAAACTGACAGATGGGGCCTTCTGGGGACTGTCCAAGATGCATGTGCTGTAAGTGCGGACCAGGTTACTGGCATTGCTAACCTCTTCATCCTGTGCATGGCTGTCATTGCAGGCACCTGGAGTACAACAGCCTGGTAGAAGTGAACAGCGGCTCGCTCTACGGCCTCACGGCCCTGCATCAGCTCCACCTCAGCAACAATTCCATCGCTCGCATTCACCGCAAGGGCTGGAGCTTCTGCCAGAAGCTGCATGAGTTGTAAGTGTCCTCGGCTCTGGGCTGTGGCAGTGGATGGTGACATTGCTGCCCTCCCTTTCCTCAGGGTCCTGTCCTTCAACAACCTGACACGGCTGGACGAGGAGAGCCTGGCCGAGCTGAGCAGCCTGAGTGTCCTGCGTCTCAGCCACAATTCCATCAGCCACATTGCGGAGGGTGCCTTCAAGGGACTCAGGAGCCTGCGAGTCTTGTACGTCTCCCACTACTGACAGGATAAAGGGGGCTCGGTGAGCTGCTTTCTGTCCTCTCCCCAGGGATCTGGACCATAACGAGATTTCGGGCACAATAGAGGACACGAGCGGCGCCTTCTCAGGGCTCGACAGCCTCAGCAAGCTGTGAGTATCCGCCGCACGGAGCTCCGCCGGCAGGCCTTAATTTCTGGATGTTTGGAAACTACAGGACTCTGTTTGGAAACAAGATCAAGTCTGTGGCTAAGAGAGCATTCTCGGGGCTGGAAGGCCTGGAGCACCTGTGAGTATCTCACCAGCCCTGCCCTGAGGCACTCTTTGCATAAGTAATGTATGTTCTGTTTCAGGAACCTTGGAGGGAATGCGATCAGATCTGTCCAGTTTGATGCCTTTGTGAAGATGAAGAATCTTAAAGAGCTGTAAGTATCTGGATTCCCTGGGTCTGATTAATACCTGAAGCATCCACTGTTGTGTTTCTTTCAGCCATATCAGCAGCGACAGCTTCCTGTGTGACTGCCAGCTGAAGTGGCTGCCCCCGTGGCTAATTGGCAGGATGCTGCAGGCCTTTGTGACAGCCACCTGTGCCCACCCAGAATCACTGAAGGGTCAGAGCATTTTCTCTGTGCCACCAGAGAGTTTCGTGTGCGGTAAGACTGTCTTTGTAACTTTTTCTCTCCTTCAGCGCTTTACAGTTGACCCTTCTCTCCCCAGATGACTTCCTGAAGCCACAGATCATCACCCAGCCAGAAACCACCATGGCTATGGTGGGCAAGGACATCCGGTTTACATGCTCAGCAGCCAGCAGCAGCAGCTCCCCCATGACCTTTGCCTGGAAGAAAGACAATGAAGTCCTGACCAATGCAGACATGGAGAACTTTGTCCACGTCCACGCGCAGGACGGGGAAGTGATGGAGTACACCACCATCCTGCACCTCCGTCAGGTCACTTTCGGGCACGAGGGCCGCTACCAATGTGTCATCACCAACCACTTTGGCTCCACCTATTCACATAAGGCCAGGCTCACCGTGAATGGTATGGAAACACCATCTTTGTTATAGTACCAGGTAACCCGACCCTGTATACGTATGTTTTCCAGTGTTGCCATCATTCACCAAAACGCCCCACGACATAACCATCCGGACCACCACCATGGCCCGCCTCGAATGTGCTGCCACAGGTCACCCAAACCCTCAGATTGCCTGGCAGAAGGATGGAGGCACGGATTTCCCCGCTGCCCGTGAGCGACGCATGCATGTCATGCCGGATGACGACGTGTTTTTCATCACTGATGTGAAAATAGATGACGCAGGGGTTTACAGCTGTACTGCTCAGAACTCAGCCGGTTCTATTTCAGCTAATGCCACCCTGACTGTCCTAGGTTTGCCTATTGCTCTACTGTGTGTGTGTGTGGAATGACTAAGATCTCTGTTGCTCTCTTGTAGAGACCCCATCCTTGGTGGTCCCCTTGGAAGACCGTGTGGTATCTGTGGGAGAAACAGTGGCCCTCCAATGCAAAGCCACGGGGAACCCTCCGCCCCGCATCACCTGGTTCAAGGGGGACCGCCCGCTGAGCCTCACTGAGCGGCACCACTTGACCCCTGACAACCAGCTCCTGGTGGTTCAGAACGTGGTGGCAGAGGATGCGGGCCGATATACCTGTGAGATGTCCAACACCCTGGGCACGGAGCGAGCTCACAGCCAGCTGAGCGTCCTGCCCGCAGCAGGCTGCAGGAAGGATGGGACCACGGTAGGCATCTTCACCATTGCTGTCGTGAGCAGCATCGTCCTGACGTCACTGGTCTGGGTGTGCATCATCTACCAGACCAGGAAGAAGAGTGAAGAGTACAGTGTCACCAACACAGGTCAGGCCCTGCCAGCGGAGCTGACTTTCAAGCCTGGTGTTCTATTTGTTCTGTCTCCTTGCAGATGAAACCGTCGTGCCACCAGATGTTCCAAGCTACCTCTCTTCTCAGGGGACCCTTTCTGACCGACAAGAAACCGTGGTCAGGACCGAGGGTGGCCCTCAGGCCAATGGGCACATTGAGAGCAATGGTAAGGCCTCAGTAACTGTGAAGCAGAGCTCTGAGTTTCTAATCGTGTTGGAATCCACTTGCAGGTGTGTGTCCAAGAGATGCAAGCCACTTTCCAGAGCCCGACACTCACAGCGTTGCCTGCAGGCAGCCAAAGCTCTGTGCTGGGTCTGCGTATCACAAAGAGCCGTGGAAAGCGATGGAGAAAGCTGAAGGGACACCTGGGCCACATAAGATGGGTATGAGATGCTTCCCATTGGAAGTAGTTTCTGACTCTAACCCATCTTTGGCGCTGTCCTTCAGAACACGGTGGCCGGGTCGTATGCAGTGACTGCAACACCGAAGTGGACTGTTACTCCAGGGGACAAGCCTTCCACCCCCAGCCTGTGTCCAGAGACAGCGCACAGCCAAGTGCGCCAAATGGCCCGGAGCCGGGTGGGAGTGACCAAGAGCATTCTCCACATCACCAGTGCAGCAGGACTGCCGCTGGGTCCTGCCCCGAGTGCCAAGGGTCGCTCTACCCCAGTAACCACGATAGAATGCTGACGGCTGTGAAGAAAAAGCCAATGGCATCTCTAGATGGGAAAGGTAACTTTTGACTGTCTTCTAACAGGTGGGTTGGGGGTCTGACAGGTTCGTTCTTTCCTTGTAGGGGATTCTTCCTGGACTTTAGCAAGGTTGTATCACCCGGACTCCACAGAGCTACAGCCTGCATCTTCATTAACTTCAGGCAGTCCAGAGCGCGCGGAAGCCCAGTACTTGCTTGTTTCCAATGGCCACCTCCCCAAAGCATGTGACGCCAGTCCCGAGTCCACGCCACTGACAGGACAGCTCCCCGGGAAACAGAGGGTGCCACTGCTGTTGGCACCAAAAAGCTAGGTTTTGTCTACCTCAGTTCTTGTCATACCAATCTCTACGGGAAAGAGAGGTAGGAGAGGCTGCGAGGAAGCTTGGGTTCAAGCGTCACTCATCTGTACATAGTTGTAACTCCCATGTGGAGTATCAGTCGCTCACAGGACTTGGATCTGAAGCACAGTAAACGCAAGAGGGGATTTGTGTACAAAAGGCAAAAAAAGTATTTGATATCATTGTACATAAGAGTTTTCAGAGATTTCATATATATCTTTTACAGAGGCTATTTTAATCTTTAGTGCATGGTTAACAGAAAAAAATTATACAATTTTGACAATATTATTTTTCGTATCAGGTTGCTGTTTAATTTTGGAGGGGGTGGGGAAATAGTTCTGGTGCCTTAACGCATGGCTGGAATTTATAGAGGCTACAACCACATTTGTTCACAGGAGTTTTTGGTGCGGGGTGGGAAGGATGGAAGGCCTTGGATTTATATTGCACTTCATAGACCCCTAGGCTGCTGTGCGGTGGGACTCCACATGCGCCGGAAGGAGCTTCAGGTGAGCACTGCTCATGTGTGGATGCCCCTGCAACAGGCTTCCCTGTCTGTAGAGCCAGGGGTGCAAGTGCCATCCACACTTGCAGTGAATGGCTTTTCCTTTTAGGTTTAAGTCCTGTCTGTCTGTAAGGCGTAGAATCTGTCCGTCTGTAAGGCGTAGAATGAGGGTTGTTAATCCATCACAAGCAAAAGGTCAGAACAGTTAAACACTGCCTTTCCTCCTCCTCTTATTTTATGATAAAAGCAAATGTGGCCTTCTCAGTATCATTCGATTGCTATTTGAGACTTTTAAATTAAGGTAAAGGCTGCTGGTGTTGGTACCTGTGGATTTTTCTATACTGATGTTTTCGTTTTGCCAATATAATGAGTATTACATTGGCCTTGGGGGACAGAAAGGAGGAAGTTCTGACTTTTCAGGGCTACCTTATTTCTACTAAGGACCCAGAGCAGGCCTGTCCATGCCATTCCTTCGCACAGATGAAACTGAGCTGGGACTGGAAAGGACAGCCCTTGACCTGGGTTCTGGGTATAATTTGCACTTTTGAGACTGGTAGCTAACCATCTTATGAGTGCCAATGTGTCATTTAGTAAAACTTAAATAGAAACAAGGTCCTTCAAATGTTCCTTTGGCCAAAAGCTGAAGGGAGTTACTGAGAAAATAGTTAACAATTACTGTCAGGTGTCATCACTGTTCAAAAGGTAAGCACATTTAGAATTTTGTTCTTGACAGTTAACTGACTAATCTTACTTCCACAAAATATGTGAATTTGCTGCTTCTGAGAGGCAATGTGAAAGAGGGAGTATTACTTTTATGTACAAAGTTATTTATTTATAGAAATTTTGGTACAGTGTACATTGAAAACCATGTAAAATATTGAAGTGTCTAACAAATGGCATTGAAGTGTCTTTAATAAAGGTTCATTTATAAATGTCAGTATAGTTGGTGGTCCTTCTTTTACAAACGCA